CTAAATCCTTGGAAACTGGGGCTTTTTGAAGTAAAAGACCCCAAAGGCTGAGGGCCTCAGAAGCATCAGGCCATGATGTTCCTGAAACAAGAGGGTCAGGGTCCCAATGGGCCTCTGGGGTTCATCGTGAGGATGGATGCATTAATATTGGGGACCTGCTAGGGACCTTCCCAGTGGGACAGTGGCTGGGTCAGGGCACTCAAGCCCTAAAACGTGATGAGGCGAGACTTTTCTCTCTTTCCTCATTCAGTAACTGTCAGTAGATTCTGGGAGCCAGGGATTCTCCGACTCTTCAAGTCCATGAATTTTAGGGGATGACAGTGGGCTCTCCGCTTTCTCCTCCATGAAGTAACTTACATGCCCCTCACCCTCTGTGGGAGGGGTGTTGCAGGGGGTGCAGAACTCCCCTCGCCGGGTAGTTCAAGCAATGGGGACCATATCAATTCCATCTATAGGGAAACTGAGGCCTGGAGTAGGGCGAGGCCTCTGGGAACCCAGCCCTATTCTGTCTCTTTCCCTGGCATTTCCCATCCACACATAGAGCTTCAGATTCTCTTTCTTTCCCCAGAGACCCTCAAATATCCTCTCACTCACAGAATGGTGTCTCTGCCTGCCTCGGGTTGGCCCTGTGATTTATTTTAGTTCTTTTCCCTTGTTTTTTTTTTTTCAAACTCTATACACTTTTGTTTTAAAAACTGTGGTTTCTCATGAGCCCTATTATCTCATTGATACCTCTCACCTCTGTGGTGAGGGGAAGAAATCATATTTTCAGATGACTCGTAAAGGGCAAAGAAAAAAACCCAAAATTTCAAAATTTCCGTTTAAGTCTCATAATCAAGAAAAGGAGAAACACAGAGAGAGAGAAAAAAAAAACTATGAGAACCCCTCCCCACCCCGTGATTATCAGCGCACACACTCATCGAAAAAAATTTGGATTATTAGAAGAGAGAGGTCTGCGGCTTCCACACCGTACAGCGTGGTTTTTCTTCTCGGTATAAAAGCAAAGTTGTTTTTGATACGTGACAGTTTCCCACAAGCCAGGCTGATCCTTTTCTGTCAGTCCACTTCACCAAGGTGAGTGTCCCTGCTCTCCCCTACCAGATGTGCGTGTGACTCCTTTCCCCTATTGTCTACGCAGCCTGCCCTTGGACAAGGACCCGATGCCCAACCCCAGGCCTGGCAAGCCCTCGGCCCCTTCCTTGGCCCTTGGCCCATCCCCAGGAGCCTCGCCCAGCTGGAGGGCTGCACCCAAAGCCTCAGACCTGCTGGGGGCCCGGGGCCCAGGGGGAACCTTCCAGGGCCGAGATCTTCGAGGCGGGGCCCATGCCTCCTCTTCTTCCTTGAACCCCATGCCACCATCGCAGCTGCAGGTGAGGCCCTGGGCCCAGGATGGGGCAGGCAGATGGCCTCTCACCCACCTGCCTTTCTGCCCAGCTGCCCACACTGCCCCTAGTCATGGTGGCACCCTCCGGGGCACGGCTGGGCCCCTTGCCCCACTTACAGGCACTCCTCCAGGACAGGCCACATTTCATGCACCAGGTATGGACGGTGAATGGGCAGGGAGGAGGGAGAGGCTGAACCACAGCCCACATGTGCCCCCCAGCTCTCAACGGTGGATGCCCACGCCCGGACCCCTGTGCTGCAGGTGCACCCCCTGGAGAGCCCAGCCATGATCAGCCTCACACCACCCACCACCGCCACTGGGGTCTTCTCCCTCAAGGCCCGGCCTGGCCTCCCACCTGGTAACACCTCAGCCCGTACCCCATGGCTTCACAGCCTCCATAGGTGCCCTGTCCCCACCCACAGGGATCAACGTGGCCAGCCTGGAATGGGTGTCCAGGGAGCCGGCACTGCTCTGCACCTTCCCAAATCCCAGTGCACCCAGGAAGGACAGGTCAGTGGACAGGGCTGGGAAGGATCCTCGCCATCCCCTCCCCTGACACCCTCTGTCCCCCCAGCACCCTTTCGGCTGTGCCCCAGAGCTCCTACCCACTGCTGGCAAATGGTGTCTGCAAGTGGCCCGGATGTGAGAAGGTCTTCGAAGAGCCAGAGGACTTCCTCAAGTGAGTGGCCCAGGCCTGTGCCAGTCTACCGGGGTCACCTGCATGGAATCTTCTCCCTACTTAGGCACTGCCAGGCGGACCATCTTCTGGATGAGAAGGGCAGGGCACAATGTCTCCTCCAGAGAGAGATGGTACAGTCTCTGGAGCAGCAGGTAATGCCAGGGCGGTGGAGGGTAAGGGATAGGGCTGAGGCCTCATGTTTGTGCCATTTCACAGCTGGTGCTGGAGAAGGAGAAGCTGAGTGCCATGCAGGCCCACCTGGCTGGGAAAATGGCACTGACCAAGGCTTCATCTGTGGTGAGCGACCCCAGGACTGGTGGTGGCAGACTCTCTGGGTCACCAGCCTCTCCCCCTCACCCAGGCATCATCCGACAAGGGCTCCTGCTGCATCGTAGCTGCTGGCAGCCAAGGCCCTGTCGTCCCAGCCTGGTCTGGCCCCCGGGAGGCCCCTGACAGCCTGTTTGCTGTCCGGAGGCACCTGTGGGGTAGCCATGGAAACAGCACATTCCCAGGTAAGAATGGTCCTTGCACTACACGGTGCCCCATGGGGCTTGATTCATCCCCACCCTCTGACAGAGTTCCTCCACAACATGGACTACTTCAAGTTCCACAACATGCGACCCCCTTTCACCTACGCCACGCTCATCCGCTGGGTAAGCAGGGCAGCTCGGCCCCAAGGAGGAGGATGTGCCCCTTACCCCACCCCCCAACTTCCAGGCCATCCTGGAGGCTCCAGAGAAGCAGCGGACACTCAATGAGATCTACCACTGGTTCACACGCATGTTTGCCTTCTTCAGAAACCATCCTGCCACCTGGAAGGTGAGCTCCTCTGAGGTGGCGGTGACTGGGATCCCACCTGCTCCCTGTCCCCGGCCTTCCACAGAACGCCATCCGCCACAACCTGAGTCTGCACAAGTGCTTTGTGCGGGTGGAGAGCGAGAAGGGGGCTGTGTGGACCGTGGATGAGCTGGAGTTCCGCAAGAAACGGAGCCAGAGGCCCAGCAGGTGTTCCAACCCTACACCTGGCCCCTGACCTCAAGATCAAGGAAAGGAGGATGGACGAACAGGGGCCAAACTGGTGGGAGGCAGAGGTGGTGGGGGCAGGGATGATAGGCCCTGGATGTGCCCACAGGGACCAAGAAGTGAGGTTTCCACTGTCTTGCCTGCCAGGGCCCCTGTTCCCCCGCTGGCAGCCACCCCCTCCCCCATCATATCCTTTGCCCCAAGGCTGCTCAGAGGGGCCCCGGTCCTGGCCCCAGCCCCCACCTCCGCCCCAGACACACCCCCCAGTCGAGCCCTGCAGCCAAACAGAGCCTTCACAACCAGCCACACAGAGCCTGCCTCAGCTGCTCGCACAGATTACTTCAGGGCTGGAAAAGTCACACAGACACACAAAATGTCACAATCCTGTCCCTCACTCAACACAAACCCCAAAACACAGAGAGCCTGCCTCAGTACACTCAAACAACCTCAAAGCTGCATCATCACACAATCACACACAAGCACAGCCCTGACAACCCACACACCCCAAGGCACGCACCCACAGCCAGCCTCAGGGCCCACAGGGGCACTGTCAACACAGGGGTGTGCCCAGAGGCCTACACAGAAGCAGCGTCAGTACCCTCAGGATCTGAGGTCCCAACACGTGCTCGCTCACACACACGGCCTGTTAGAATTCACCTGTGTATCTCACGCATATGCACACGCACAGCCCCCCAGTGGGTCTCTTGAGTCCCGTGCAGACACACACAGCCACACACACTGCCTTGCCAAAAATACCCCGTGTCTCCCCTGCCACTCACCTCACTCCCATTCCCTGAGCCCTGATCCATGCCTCAGCTTAGACTGCAGAGGAACTACTCATTTATTTGGGATCCAAGGCCCCCAACCCACAGTACCGTCCCCAATAAACTGCAGCCGAGCTCCCCACATGCTGGACTATCACCCCATATAAGGGTTGC